CCCATTAGGTTTGTGTCATATAGTGCCCTACACCCTACTTGCGTGGTGAGAATTTCTCACTGAGGAAGGCAGGACTCCTGCTAGAGGGTGAGCCCTGGGGCACACTGTGGACCTGGGACCCCTCAGCCTCCTGAGAGATGAGCTGGGGGCTGGGGGTGTCAGCAGAAGCAACCTATTGTTCTCATGGGAAGCTTTGGTGGACCAAGTGCAATCATCAGACCTATCTCCAGGGCTGTCCTTGAAGCTCATGTGTTCTTGCTGCTTTTCCACTATAAATTCAAACTTTTAAAGCACAGCAATACATTGTGGACACAGAATTCCTTTTTTTTTTTTTTTTTTGAGACAGAGTCTTCCTCTTGACAGGCTGGAGTGCAATGGCATGATCTTGGCTCACTGAAACCTCCACCTCCCAGGTTCAAGTGATTCTCCTGCCTCAGCCTCCTGAGTAGCTGGGATTACGGGCACCCACCAACACACCCCCATGCCCAGCTAATTTTTCGTATTTTTAGTAGAGACAGGGTTTCACTATGTTGGCCAGGCTGGCCAGGCTGATCTTGAACTCCTGACCTAAAGCAATCCACCCGCCTCAGCCTCCCAAGAGAATTCCTTTCTTTATAAGTGCCTAGGGCATAACAAGGCACATCTTCTGGAGGTGTAACACGGCATAGCCACAGCGGCTCTATGGGCAGAGAACCCTCAGACCCTGCAGCAAAGGACACTGTGCTCTGCCTGGATTCCCTCAGCACCTGGGTGAGCTACCCACCCTTGGTCTCCCCTCCAGTGGGCCTCACACCAGCGCCCATCCCTGTCTAGGCACAGACCATGTGGGAGGGATGCCCAGACATTCCGGCCAGCATCGGTGTTAGGAACAGTCCTGGTGGTCCTCAGTGAGGAGCCCAGAGGGGCAGAAGTTTGTGAGAGAGAAGGAGAAGAGCAGCAGGATGGGGCGGCAGGGATGGGGCACTGAGGACCGGGTGAATTCTCAGATCAGCCATTGACACAGCCATGCATCACAGGGCCACGGATGCCTCCGTCCATGCTGCCATTTCCACTGGCCTTTCCCACAGGGGAGCCCGGGGGCCCGTATGACCGTGAGAAGGGGTTGTGTCTGGTGGGTTGAGCTAAGACGTTTTCTGGCCCAACTCTACCCTGTAGTACCCCCCAACATCCCCTGGGTCCCCTCCCCCATGTCCCAGCATCCCCCGCGTCCTCTCCTCTGTGTCCGGGCATCCCCTGCGTCCCCTGCGTCCTCTCCCCTGTGTCCCGGCATCCCCCGCATCCTCTGCCCTGTGTCCCGGCATCCCCCGCATCCTCTGCCCTGTGTCCCGGCATCCCCCGCATGTGTCCCCTGCATCACCTCCCCTGTGTCCCGGCATCGTCTGCCCTGTGTCCCCCGCATCCTCTGCCCTGTGTCCCCCGCATCCTCTCCCCTGTGTCCCGGCATCCCCCGCGTCCTCTCCCCTGTGTCCCAGCATCCCCCGCGTCCTCTCCCCTGTGTCCCGGCATCCCCCGCGTCCTCTCCCCTGTGTCCCGGCATCCCCCGCGTCCTCTCCCCTGTGTCCCGGCATCCCCCGCGTCCTCTCCCCTGTGTCCCGGCATCCCCCGCATCCTCTCCCCTGTGTCCCGGCATCCCCCGCGTCCTCTCCCCTGTGTCCCGGCATCCCCCGCGTCCTCTCCCCTGTGTCCGGGCATCCCCTGTGTCCCCCGCATCCTCTCCCCTGTGTCCCGGCATCCCCCGCGTCCTCTCCCCTGTGTCCCGGCATCCCCCGCGTCCTCTCCCCTGTGTCCCGGCATCCCCCGCGTCCTCTCCCCTGTGTCCCGGCATCCCCCGCGTCCTCTCCCCTGTGTCCCGGCATCCCCCGCGTCCTCTCCCCTGTGTCCCGGCATCCCCCGCGTCCTCTCCCCTGTGTCCCGGCATCCCCCGCGTCCTCTCCCCTGTGTCCCGGCATCCCCCGCGTCCTCTCCCCTGTGTCCCGGCATCCCCCGCGTCCTCTCCCCTGTGTCCCGGCATCCCCCGCGTCCTCTCCCCTGTGTCCCGGCATCCCCCGCGTCCTCTCCCCTGTGTCCCGGCATCCCCCGCGTCCTCTCCCCTGTGTCCCGGCATCCCCCGCGTCCTCTCCCCTGTGTCCCGGCATCCCCCGCGTCCTCTCCCCTGTGTCCCGGCATCCCCCGCGTCCTCTCCCCTGTGTCCGGGCATCCCCTGTGTCCCCCGCATCCTCTCCCCTGTGTCCCGGCATCCCCCGCGTCCTCTCCCCTGTGTCCCGGCATCCCCCGCGTCCTCTCCCCTGTGTCCCGGCATCCCCCGCGTCCTCTCCCCTGTGTCCCGGCATCCCCCGCGTCCTCTCCCCTGTGTCCCGGCATCCCCCGCGTCCTCTCCCCTGTGTCCCGGCATCCCCCGCGTCCTCTCCCCTGTGTCCCGGCATCCCCCGCGTCCTCTCCCCTGTGTCCCGGCATCCCCCGCGTCCTCTCCCCTGTGTCCCGGCATCCCCCGCGTCCTCTCCCCTGTGTCCCGGCATCCCCCGCGTCCTCTCCCCTGTGTCCCGGCATCCCCTGTGTCCCCTGCATCCTCTCCCCTGTGTCCCGGCATCCCCCGCATCCTGTCCCCTGTGTCCCTGGCTTTCTCTGTGTCCTCTCCCCTGTGACCCAGCATCCCCTGTGTCCTTGCTCCTGGACACCAGCCACCAGGGAAAGGCCACACCAGAGTCAGCTTTCCCCGTCACAGATCAGCTGGCTGGGCTTTTGTGGGTCTATTCCTGGGCTCCCCGTTTCGTCCCAGTCATCCATTTATCTGTTCTTTCATTGATACTGTTACCTGGGATGAATGCCTATGGAACATAGCTGAATTTCTACCCTGCGCTAACTCTGCTTATCTTTAGGAAACAGGACTCCCAGGATAAAAAGTTCCCTTTCTAACCAGACCAGCTGAGACTGGTTGAAACCAAGATAGCTGACCGAGAAACTTCAAAAAGACCTTCAGCCTTATTATCATCTCATTTCCATGCTCAGTGACACGCCCACAGTGCCATGATGGTTGGAAATCACCATGACGATGACTGGAGGAAGGAAGGTCGCGCTCCGGTTCCAGGAAGCTCACTGCCCGCTCCCGGAAAAGACATGAATATTCCTCCCCTTGCTTGGTGTGTCCAACCCTTTCATGAGACAGTCAGTGTGTGTCAGCCTCCCCACCCCTCCCAGGCTGAGTGGATTTGTGAGCCGCACTCCCACTTCTCAATGCCAGGGCCACGGAATGAAGCCTGCACTGCGGACACTCACTTTCGGTTTCATGTATTGGCTTCGTGACACCCCACAGCGAAAGACCCTCTGTTCTGGGGGAATGACTGTGTTGGTGACAAAACCATGCTTTCTGGATCACTGTGGTATTACGGCAGGGCTTGAAGTCAGGTATGTGGGTTCTCCAACTCTGTTCTTTTTTCTTCCTCATGGTGTTGGCTGTCCGAGGACTTTCGCCTTTCCATATGAACTTTAGACTCAGGTGGCATCGCCTGCAGAATGCCTTGCTGGGATTGGCCGGGATTGAACGTTAGACTCAGGTGGCATCACCTGCAGAATGCCTTGCTGGGATTGGCCGGGATTGAACGTTAGACTCAGGTGGCATCACCTGCAGAATGCCTTGCTGGGACTGGCTGGGATTGAACGTTAGACTCAGGTGGCATCGCCTGCAGAATGCCTTGCGGGGATTGGCTGGGATTGAACGTTAGACTCAGGTGGCATCGCCTGCAGAATGCCTTGAGGGGATTGGCCGGGATTGAACGTTAGACTCAGGTGGCATCGCCTGCAGAATGCTTTGCTGGGATTGGCTGGGATTGAACGTTAGACTCAGGTGGCATCGCCTGCAGAATGCCTTGCTGGGATTGGCCGGGATTGAACGTTAGACTCAGGTGGCATCGCCTGCAGAATGCCTTGCTGGGATTGGCCGGGATTGAACGTTAGACTCAGGTGGCATCACCTGCAGAATGCCTTGCTGGGATTGGCTGGGATTGAACGTTAGACTCAGGTGGCATCGCCTGCAGAATGCCTTGCGGGGATTGGCTGGGATTGCAGCGAATCACCTCTTGGCTCTAATAGCCAAAATTCATAGCTGTGCAGAACTCTCTTTGAAAAAATGGCCAATGATTACATAAGAGTGAATCCAATTCCCATTAACAAATCTTAATATAATACATCCAACAAAGCTACGTGTAGAAACTAAGTGACATCAAACATATGCTTGTCGTAATCACGTGTGTTGAAAACTGTGTTGAAAAGTGCACCAGGTGCCAGTAGGGGCCAAGGGACCTAGGCCCCTTGCCAAGGTCAGCGCATGCTGACCTGCGCTGGTGGTCGGGTGGAGGGCTCCATTTGCAAACAGGCGACAGTTGGCTGCCAATCTTGTTGATCATTTATTTGCTGATCAAAAAGGAATTCTGTCAGTACTGTGCACCCTAACACAATATTTGGACCTTCATACATGTATTAGTCGGTTTTCCTGCTGCTAATAAAGACATACCCAAGACTGGGTAATTTATAAAGGAAAGAGGTTTAATGGACTCACAGTTCCGCATGGCTGGGGAGGCCTCACAATCATGGTGAATGGCAAAGGAGGAGCAAAGTTGCATCTTACATGGCAGCAAGCAAGAGGCCTTGTGCAGGGGAACTCCCATTTATAAAACCATTAGATCTCATGAGACTTACTCACTATCACGAGAACGGCATGGGAAATGTCTGCCTCCATGATTCAATTACTTCCCACCAGGTCCCTCCCACAACACATGGGAATTATGGGAGCTACAATTCAAGATGAGATTTGGGTGGGGACTCAGCCAAACCATATCGATACATAAGCATTTTACTGGGCTTTGGCTGTATTAAGGGATTGATTGGAGATTTTAAGATCATACATTATAATTTTTCCCATTTAAAATAATGCAAAATGTGTTCTTCATTGATGCTTCCAAGCACAGATTCTGACATTTTGCAACAGGATTCCAATGTTAAGAGAAAGCTCCGTGTCACTTACTGGTTCTGATGGGTCAGACCTGGACTCGGGGAATGGAGGGGCTGGGTTCCTCCTAAACCACAGGGACTGAGGTGGGGTACGAGTGACTACCCAAAAGAACACTGGGGTTCATTTAGCAACAGGATGGGAAATGGATACTGAAAAGCAAAATAACAAATTTTACAAAAATGTTTTCTGTCCAAGAATTAAATATGTGACACATCAATGTGTTCAATGTCCTTACATATTATGCGTAAGACATCTGGGCACAGATAGGAAGGCAGGACAGGTCTGAGCACCTCCCGCCACCTCTCCCCTCCCGGCTCAGGAAAGCTGCTCACAGCTGCAGCCAGCCCGGCCCCCCGCCCTCACCTGCTCCCCCTGCTGTCTCCAGAGTCCCTGGGCTTTCTCCCCCTCCACCTGTTTCCTCTCCTTGGGCTGCCTCTCCCAGGCTAAACATGCCCGGGGCACATCAGTGTTGAAAAGAGCTGTTTCTCTGCTGTCCTCACCCCTAAGCTACAGGCTACACCTTGTTTCCCACCCACGGAGAATCTTCTAGGGAAATTAGTGCACAGGATAAGCTTTTAACAGATTATCAGAAACGTTTTCATCCTAGTGTTTCCTGTGACCATGTGGCCCGCCCATCCAGGATGGTCTGCATCCAGGGAAAGATGGGGAAGAGGGGAGGGCAGGCCCAGTGGGGGCCTCCCCACCCACAGGCCCCTCCTCCTCCTGATGGAGCAGCCCCATCTGCTACAAGCACTCCCCAGGGGTGCGGGGTTCATGCTTAGAGCAGCAATCATTCCTGTTTATCTGAAATTCAAATCTGCCTGGCATCAGGTACATTCATTTACTAACCTGCAGCTCCACCTGGAATGATTTGGGACAGCCCTTCCCATCTCCCTGGGAAGGATCAGTGGTGTTTGGACAGGCACTTTGCACCCTGGGTGCCTGTGAGGTGGGTTCCCCTTCAAGAAGAGGCCTAACCAGTGCTCCTGCTCCCTGGGTCGGGTCTCCTCACAGCCCAGGGTCTGGGTGGTCTGCAGGGCAGGCTGTTCTCTGTTCCTCCAGCAAGGATGACCACTGCAGGTGGGGCTGCAGGGAGGCCAGGTGCTACCAGGTAGAGGCCAGAGCTGGGTCGCTCAGTTCGCTCTGCTCTTGTCCTCAGACCCCGATGCCAGCTCTAGAAAGAGGGGCCCTTTTGCCTTGGCCTCTCCATGGGGCACAGGCCTCCCTCCCCACCCCACCACGGCAGTGGGGGCATGAGCTCCAGGGACACCTGCTTTCCTCACAGCCCTGCCCTGAGGACGCTGATTTGCCTTCTTGCCACAGGTCCAGAAAAGTCTGGATTTGATCCTGGCACCGAGGAGGGTCTCTGTGAGCTTGGACTCCTCTCCTGACAGGGGGAAGGGCAGGGCCAGTGCATCTCACAGCCATGGCAGGCTGATGGGACTGTCACACAGCTTTTTGGCCTTGAACTCAGGGCTTAATGTTATCATATCACTTAATACTCCCAGGGACCTGGGTGAGGTACAGTCCCATTCCCATTTGACAGAGAGGAGGCTGGGGTGCACTGAGAGGTAATCAGTGTGCTGGCGACATTTAACAGCCAGCTCTCCAGAAACATAAATCACCCTGATTTGTGGAGATTGCCAGGTTCCCAGGCACAAATATTCCCAGCACATCCAATTTCAAGTGCTAGCAGTTTAACAACTGGCTCATAAAACCCCTGAAAATGTGAGAGTCGGCTCCCACAAGCTGCTGTGGGACAGCCCCAGCTCCCTGATAACCTTCTAGGACCTGCCCTAGTTGGGGAGGAGACGGATCCAGACCCCAAGGGCCTGGACACCAGGGGGGCTCCACTCAGATCCTCTGGCCCTCACCATTCCCAGGACCCCCTCTTGGGCTTCTGTGTTCTTCTCTCTCCAGGGCTGGCTCCTGACACTCCTCTTTAAACAACTGTCCTTAGGCCACTGAGCCCGACCAGCCCCACTGCAGTGAGCCGAAGTGGCCTGGGGGCCAGCCATGCTGAAGCTGCCTCCTCCCAGCTTGTGGGATATGATTTTGGTGTTTACAGTTTTCAGGAATTATATAAACCAGGTATGACACAGGCTGAACATCAGTCATGGTGAAATTATTCACATCCCAGGAACCTGGCAGGGGCTGTGCTGCTGCTGCCCCTGGGAGTGAGTTGTCCCACACTCAGCAGCTCGCCCTGTCTCATCCTCCCCACCTAGCGAGGCTTTGACCAGTGACGGGGGTGTGGGAACCTCCAACAGGGCGGCTGAGGCTGGGTTCACGCTCCAGGGCGCCCCTGCAGGACCACAAGGAAGCCATTGCAGTCAGGAGACCTGGCGCTCAAAGCTTCGCTTATCCTGACCCTGTGCCTCTCCCCGCTCCCTCCCGGCCCTCCCTTCACGCGTCACCTGTTCCCAAGTCCTCATCCCAGGATCTGCTTCCGGGGACCAGGCCTGATAGGCTCCAAAGCTCTGCTCTTAACCAGCACCGCAACTGGAGGAAAAGCAGGAGGCATTTGGCTGTTGATGATCATGACATTTTCATTATTCTGTGTGGTTTGGGTTTATTTTACCCAAGGAGCACAGTCCACAGAAAATAGAACATTTCAGGAATACCAACCAAGCTAAGTAACATGTTCACATGATATTTATTAAAACTGTGATGAAACCGGCTCCACAAACCGTTGATAGAAGATGGGCTGTGTAAAACCGGTACTGGGAAAACGGGTTGTCTGTGTGGAGGAAAGTAAGACTGAATCGCTAACCAATACTGCAAACAAAGATGGAGTCTAGATGGATTAAAAACCTGAATATGAAAAGAGAGAAAATATGAAAACATATAGAGTCTTTGGGAACTTGTGCCTGGGAACAATTTTTTAAACACATTTGGAAAGCATAAACCATAGAAAAATGATTAGTTTTGTCACATCAAAACAAAGGATGCCTGCTTAATGAAGAAGACCATGAACAAAATCATTAGACGACTGGCAAAATGGGAAAAGAGATTTGCAAAGTTTAAAACTGGAACGTGATCAGTGTGTCAAATATACAATGTAACTTTGTAAATCAACAAGGAAACAAGGAGAAATCCCAAAGAATGGACAGAGCGATGTGAGCAGGCAACACCCAGGAGAGGAAATCCCAACAGGCCAAGATGCCACACCCAGGCTGTCTCCTGTCACTCCTGGCGGTGATTAGGAAGCTGGCGGCTCCCAGCCTGGGCAGGGACGCAGGGATGTCCTGCAGGTGGGGGTGGACGGAGGGCCCTGGACCCAGCGGTCCCACCTCAAGTAGACACCCAGGGAGGTGCTGACCCAGGCCCACAGATGACCTCTGAGGCCCACAGATGACCTCTGAGCCTGTCTGTGGGGGCCGGGAGGGGCACAGGACCTGGGTGGGTGTCCCTGGGAGAACAGAGAGGAAAATGGGGTGGGCGCACACGGAGAACCATGCAGCAATGAGACAGCATGAGCTGGTGCACACGGAGCGATATGAGAGCATCTTTAAAACATGATTATTTGTAAAAGTTTACAAATACACAGAATGAAATTAATCACATGAGACCATTGACGTTCATGCCCGGAAACAGCAATGGGCACTCTCCAAGAACACGTCCCAATAAAAAGATCGTCATTACACACGGCTCAGTGATTTCCTAACGGCAGGGA